CGGACCACAAAAGTCCCTTTGTATCTCGGCAGCTCATTTAATATTATTTATGCATTTTGTGCAAGGAATTGTGGGATTTCGCCCCACGGTAAACAATATGGAAATCTTAAAAATAGCGATCTTCCTGTGCGTGTCCACCTACGCGCCCCGGGGTGACCTGGCGGGGCTGTCGCCGGGTGACTCACACCCCTGAACCGCGAAGCGACAGGGAAAGCGCGGGCGAGCGCAGGAGACGCGGTCGGGGGTCTCTCCGGGTTCCTGGGCTCCCGCACCCGGAGCGGGGGACGCGGCCGCTTTAAGGGGAGGAGGGGCGGCGGGCTGCTCCTGTCACCCAGCGGCGGCCGGAGCGTCACGTGGGCGCGCGGCGCCGCGGCCATTGGCCCGAGGCACGTGTCCAGGAGACCGGCCTGCGACGTCACTCGAGGGGGCTCTGTTAAAAATAAGAACAAAAATCCAGAGTGAAAGTGTCTCAGGTTGCGCCGAGTGGCCTGGAAATTTCCGAGCCCGCGCGGAGGCCGAGGCGGCGAGGGCGGCGGACGGCCGGGGAGCGCGGGCGGCCCAGCCCGGCCCGGCCGGGCCCTGGCCTCGCGTCTCTCACCCATGCGACTCGGGCCGCGGAGCTCTGCGGGGCTCGGCGGGGGCGCGGCCGCACGCCGGTGGGGCGCCCCGGCCCGCAGCGGGGCGGCGGCCGCGAGGAGGGGGCCTCCATGTGCGTGCGGGCGGTGGCGGGCGCGCTGACCGCGGGCGCCCGGCACCCTCGAGGGCCGGCTAGGGCGTGCGGGCGGGGACGGCCGGGCGGCGGCGGCGGCCGGAGCCGGCCCGGGCGGGCGTGAGCGCCGGGGAACGCGCTGCCTGCATGCGCGCAGCTCTCGCCCCGGGCGGCCCAGGCGGCGGCGCCGGAGCCCGAGGCGGCCGGACGCGGAGAGGAGCGGGGAGCCCGGGAGGCGGCCCGCGTCCCCGCCGGACCACTGCGACTGTCTAGACCCCGGCTGCGCGGCGAAGTCGAGGACTTGGCTCTGTTGAATCTCTCATCGTCTGGGCGAGCGGGGCGGCTCGTGGTGTTTCTAACCCAGTTCGTGGATTCAAAGGTGGCTCCGCGCCGAGCGCGGCCGGCGACTTGTAGGACCTCAGCCCTGGCCGCGGCCGCCGCGCACGCCCTCGGAAGACTCGGCGGGGTGGGGGCGCGGGGGTCTCCGTGTGCGCCGCGGGAGGGCCGAAGGCTGATTTGGAAGGGCGTCCCCGGAGAACCAGTGTGGGATTTACTGTGAACAGCATGGAGGAGAATGACCCCAAGCCTGGCGAAGCAGCGGCGGCGGTGGAGGGACAGCGGCAGCCGGAATCCAGCCCCGGCGGCGGCTCGGGCGGCGGCGGCGGTAGCAGCCCGGGCGAAGCGGACACCGGGCGCCGGCGGGCTCTGATGCTGCCCGCGGTCCTGCAGGCGCCCGGCAACCACCAGCACCCGCACCGCATCACCAACTTCTTCATCGACAACATCCTGCGGCCCGAGTTCGGCCGGCGAAAGGACGCGGGGACCTGCTGTGCGGGCGCGGGAGGAGGAAGGGGCGGCGGAGCCGGCGGCGAAGGCGGCGCGAGCGGTGCGGAGGGAGGCGGCGGCGCGGGCGGCTCGGAGCAGCTCTTGGGCTCGGGCTCCCGAGAGCCCCGGCAGAACCCGCCATGTGCGCCCGGCGCGGGCGGGCCGCTCCCAGCCGCCGGCAGCGACTCTCCGGGTGACGGGGAAGGCGGCTCCAAGACGCTCTCGCTGCACGGTGGCGCCAAGAAAGGCGGCGACCCCGGCGGCCCCCTGGACGGGTCGCTCAAGGCCCGCGGCTTGGGCGGCGGCGACCTGTCGGTGAGCTCGGACTCGGACAGCTCGCAAGCCGGCGCCAACCTGGGCGCGCAGCCCATGCTCTGGCCGGCGTGGGTCTACTGTACGCGCTACTCGGACCGGCCTTCTTCAGGTGAGCCCGCGGGGACCACGCGTCCCGGCTCGCTGACTTCTCTCTGTCCACCGTATCTACCCAGGTCCCAGGTCTCGAAAACCAAAGAAGAAGAACCCGAACAAAGAGGACAAGCGGCCGCGCACGGCCTTTACCGCCGAGCAGCTGCAGAGGCTCAAGGCCGAGTTCCAGACCAACAGGTACCTGACGGAGCAGCGGCGCCAGAGCCTGGCGCAGGAGCTGAGCCTCAACGAGTCACAGATCAAGATTTGGTTCCAGAACAAGCGCGCCAAGATCAAGAAGGCCACGGGCAACAAGAACACGCTGGCCGTGCACCTCATGGCACAGGGCTTGTACAACCACTCCACCACAGCCAAGGAGGGCAAGTCGGACAGCGAGTAGGGCGGGGGGCATGGAGGCCAGGTCTCAGTCCGCGCTAAACAATGCAATAATTTAAAATCATAAAGGGCCAGTGTATAAAGATTATACCAGCATTAATAGTGAAAATATTGTGTATTAGCTAAGGTTCTGAAATATTCTATGTATATATCATTTACAGGTGGTATAAAATCCAAAATATCTGACTATAAAATATTTTTTTGAGTTTTTTGTGTTTATGAGATTATGCTAATTTTATGGGTTTTTTTCTTTTTTGCGAAGGGGGCTGCTTAGGGTTTCACCTTTTTTTAATCCCCTAAGCTCCATTATATGACATTGGACACTTTTTTATTATTCCAAAAGAAGAAAAAATTAAAACAACTTGCTGAAGTCCAAAGATTTTTTATTGCTGCATTTCACACAACTGTGAACCGAATAAATAGCTCCTATTTGGTCTATGACTTCTGCCACTTTGTTTGTGTTGGCTTGGTGAGGACAGCAGGAGGGGCCCACACCTCAAGCCTGGACCAGCCACCTCAAGGCCTTGGGGAGCTTAGGGGACCTGGTGGGAGAGAGGGGACTTCCAGGGTCCTTGGGCCAGTTCTGGGATTTGGCCCTGGGAAGCAGCCCAGCGTACCCCAGGCCTGCTCTGGGAAGTCGGCTCCATGCTCACCAGCAGCCGCCCAGGCCCGCAGCCTCACCCGGCTCCCTCTCCTCACCCTCCTGCACCTAACTCCCTCCTCCTTCTCCTTTTTCCTCCTCTTCCTCCTTCCTCCTTCCTCCTGCTCCTCCTTTCTTCTTCTTTTTCTTCTCCTCCTCCTCCTTCCTTCCTCCTCCTCCTTCTCTTTCCTCCTCCTCCTCACCAAGGGCCCAACCGTGTGCATACATCGTCTGCGTCTGTGGTCTGTGTCGCTGTCCCCAGTCCCACCGCAGTCCTGCCGCAGGCCTAACCCTCCTGCCCTGGGCACTGCCTCCATGCAGAAGCGCTTCGAGGTTCTGGGGCTAAAGGCCTGGGGTGTGTGGCCTAAAGCCCAAGAGCGGTGGGGCGACCCTCCTTTTGGCTTGGCCCCAGGAATTTCCTGTGACTCCACCAGCCATCATGGGTGCCAGCCAGGGTCCCAGAAATGAGGCCATGGCTCACTGTTTCTGGGCGGGCAGAAGGCTCTGTAGAGGGAGATGGCATCATCTATCTTCCTTTCCTTTTTCTTTTCTTCCCTATTTTTTTCTTTTTTTCCTTTATTTTTTTCTTTTCTTGGAGTGGCTGCTTCTGCTATAGAGAACATTCTTCCAAGATAAATATGTGTGTTTACACATATGTCTGCATGCATGTGAACACACACACACACACACACACACCAGGCGTGTTTGAGTCCACAGTTCTGAAACATGTGGCTACCTTGTCTTTCAAAAGAACTCAGAATCCTCCAGGATCTAGAAGAAGGAAGAAAGTGTGTAAATAATCATTTCTTATCATCACTTTTTGTCTTTTCTTGTTTTTTAAAATATACATTTTATTTTTGAAGGTGTGGTACAGTGTAAATTAAATATATTCAATATATTTCCCACCAAGTACCTATATATGTATATAAACAAACACATTATCTATATATAACGCCACACTGTCTTCTGTTTAGTGTATGGGGAAAGACCAATCCAACTGTCCATCTGTGGCTGGGACAGCCCAGGGGGTGTGCCCACGGCTGACCCAGGGGTGTGCACACGGCTGAGCTGGGAGTCCCGCTGGTCTCCCTGAGGACTGAGGGTGAACTTCGCTCTTTGCCTTAAACCTCTTTATTTCATTGCAGTAATAGTTTTACGTTGTACATAATAGTGTAAACCTTTTTAAAAAGGAAAGTATAAAAACAAAAGTTGTAATTTAAAAGTCTGAATAACCATCTGCTGCTTAGGAAACTCAATGAAATGACATGCCTTTTTAGCAGGAAGCAAAGTTGGTTTCTGTTTTTTGTTTTCTTTGTTGTTTTAGTTTATAAAACATGTGCATTTTACAGTTCCAGTATCAAATATTTATAATCTTATGAGAAATGAATGAATGTTTCTATTTACAACTGTGCTTATCAAAATTGTGAACACCCCCACCCCCGCATTTTTGTGTGTTGAAATTCTTGAAGGTTACATTAAATAAAACAAAATCTCTTTATTATAAAATACTGAAGGTCCCAGGTGGAATGATGAGTTTTCT